GTCAGCCATCTTGAAGCTTCCTGTCTACATGCATCCTTTCTCTGTTGGCACTACTGAAATTGGGGGCAATCTTTACTTATTCTCCTTTCCTTTTCCCACCCCCTTCTCTGTCTGACACACACACACACACACTCACTCCACTCACAAGGAGTTGGAAGCAGTTGGTAATTTTTCAACTGTCCTCCTATTCTATACCCTCTCCACCCTAGAAAAAGACTTCTGAAATTCAGCAACCATATATTTTTCAGTAGCTGGCAATCATTAATTCAGGGTTAGATCCAATGAGACTACCTCCAGAGGGCAGTGTGACATTTACCTGCAGACCTGTGGAGTTAAGAAATCAGATTTTACTTAAGGCCACAGGCCCTTTAAAACTATATCCAGGGACCTGGCATATGGAAATTTGCGCTGCCCATTTTAACCTTTTTGACTCCTTCTGGAGATATTTCCGCAAAGAGGATATTAACAGGTATGATCAAGATGGGAAAGAAAAGAGAGAAATGTGGTTGTAAAGTGAAGCCTATCTCAACATAATCTATTGGATAAATTGTTCTGGAGCAGCTCATGCTTGTGGAAACATTTCCCTTGAATGCTGCCGAGGTCAGTTTCTACACCATCTTTCACAGAAGTGTCAGGGTGAGGTGGGAAGCCATCTCCTTTTGCACTGGCTTTTCAAAACCTCACTATTTTGTCTCAGTGAATCAGTTCAGCTCTCATTGCCCTGATGGATTCATGTCCTTTCCTTGTTCTTTGCCCCTTTTTGACACAGAGCAACTCCACCCCCGCCCGAATCATTTAGCAACTGTGAGTGCCCATTTGAGGCAAGTAATGCAGCCGATGAATGCTGAGTTTGTGTGAATTAGAGAAGAGAGCAACGTTGTTGAATATGCCTGTTGAATTTGCATGAAAATTGATTCACCCTTCTTATGGGGGTATAAATCGCTGGTGAATGGAGGCTGAAACATATGTTATCATTTCTTACAGCCTTGCTTGCTTGTCTCAAAAACTGAGGCCTGTGATGCGAAGTGTCTTCAGCAGCAGGGTAATTGCTGCCGGGCCACTTGCTGAGGAAGTGCTTGGAACTGATTTGAAATCACAGAAAACAGTGAGCATTCTTTGTGGTTAACGATGTGCTTCTTTTAAGCACACCCCAGCCAACGGCGACAAAGAAATGTTTGGAAAGCAAATTGAAAGGCTGTAAGGGAGAGATGAAGAGAGTGTGCAACCCTGACACAGCTCAGCTGGTGCTTTGTTAAGAGATATTTATAAGTCTTCAGATTATGCCCCCCAATTTCCAGGCAACGAAGAGACTTCTCCAAGTGTCGTGCTTTGTGCATTAGTAATAAGGACACATGCTCCACAGTAATGCTGGAACACAGGATGATGCTCTTCAGCTGTGTGCTTCTTCCTGGCGGAGCAGATGATTTCATAATTAGCCTGAGGAAACAGGCAGACCTAACAGCCAAGGAAACAATGCACCTGAATTGACAAACGAAGTTCAAGGCTTTAGGCAACCAATGGCATATTTCTAGAGTGTTGGAAGGAGAGGCAAGAGTCTACTTCAAAGAAACTGAATGGTGGTTTATTGATTTTTCATTTGTAATAGAGCATCCTGATTTTTCTTTTCCATATTTTCCACAGGATTATTTTACAAATGCAAATAGAGAGTTGAAAAAAGATGCTCAGCAAGATTACCATCTAGAATATGCCATGGAAAATAGCACACACACAATAATTGAATTTACCAGAGAGCTGCATACATGTGACATAAATGACAAGAGTATAACGGTAAGGCATCTATGAGTGAATGCATGCATGAAGAGACCTAATCATGCCCATGTCTGATCCCCAGGATAGCACTGTGAGAGTGATCTGGGCCTACCACCATGAAGATGCAGGAGAAGCTGGTCCCAAGTACCATGACTCCAATAGGGGCACCAAGAGTTTGCGGTTATTGAATCCTGAGAAAACTAGTGTGCTATCTACAGCCTTACCATACTTTGATCTGGTAAATCAGGACGTAAGTGTTTTCAGGTTTTATGATTGTAGGGATTTGTGTCTTCCTCCCCTTTTTATTAAGACAGGTCCCCATCCCAAACAAAGATACAACATATTGGTGCCAAATGTTTAAGATTCCTGTGTTCCAAGAAAAGCATCATGTAATAAAGGTATGTGACTCATTCATAGGCTAAAATTAATTTTGTGTCCTCCCTCTCATTTATGTTCGTGTAGGTTGAGCCAGTGATACAGAGAGGCCATGAGAGTCTGGTGCACCACATCCTGCTCTATCAGTGCAGCAACAACTTTAACGACAGCGTTCTGGAGTCCGGCCACGAGTGCTATCACCCCAACATGCCCGATGCATTCCTCACCTGTGAAACTGTGATTTTTGCCTGGGCTATTGGTGGAGAGGTGGGGCTAATGATTACTGAGATGTAACACAAGGACATTGTCTCATGGCATTTTCCATATTTAGGGCTTTTCTTATCCACCTCATGTTGGATTATCCCTTGGCACTCCATTAGATCCGCATTATGTGCTCCTAGAAGTCCATTATGATAATCCCACTTATGAGGAAGGTGAGTTTATTATTCATATGTTTTACCTATGAAAAATCACTTTAATTATGTGCTTTTGTTCTAGGCTTAATAGATAATTCTGGACTGAGGTTATTTTACACAATGGATATAAGGAAATATGATGCTGGGGTGATTGAGGCTGGCCTCTGGGTGAGCCTCTTCCATACCATCCCTCCAGGGATGCCTGAGTTCCAGTCTGAGGGTCACTGCACTTTGGAGTGCCTGGAAGAGGTATGCAGCATCTGAGTCTGAGCTGCTCTCTGGCTAATCGGGTCTTCCTCGGTGTCTCCTGTAGGCTCTGGAAGCCGAAAAGCCAAGTGGAATTCATGTGTTTGCTGTTCTTCTCCATGCTCACCTGGCTGGCAGAGGCATCAGGCTGCGTCATTTTCGAAAAGGGAAGGAAATGAAATTACTTGCCTATGATGATGATTTTGACTTCAATTTCCAGGAGTTTCAGTATCTAAAGGAAGAACAAACAATCTTACCAGTATGCATGTTTTTGTTCTTTTTCATTGACTGTCAATCTGAAAGCTTTTGCTTTTATGTTTCAGGGAGATAACCTAATTACTGAGTGTCGCTACAACACGAAAGATAGAGCTGAGATGACTTGGGTAAGAAAACTTTTATTATTATTAAAGTTCATCATACTTTGCTAAATAAACTATCTGTTTTCAGGGAGGACTAAGCACCAGGAGTGAAATGTGTCTCTCATACCTTCTTTATTACCCAAGAATTAATCTTACTCGATGTGCAAGTATTCCAGACATTATGGAACAACTTCAGTTCATTGGGGTTAAGGAGATCTACAGACCAGTCACGTAAGTAGTAAATGTATTTTATGATGGGGTAATGAATATGACTAACTGTGTCTTTTAAATTCAGGACCTGGCCTTTCATTATCAAAAGTCCCAAGCAATATAAAAACCTTTCTTTCATGGATGCTATGAATAAGTTTAAATGGACTAAAAAGGAAGGTCTCTCCTTCAACAAGCTGGTCCTCAGCCTGCCAGTGAATGTGAGATGTTCCAAGACAGACAATGCTGAGTGGTCGGTAAGCTCTTTTTAACCTCTGACAACCCAGATTTCATTTGCATTGTTTGTGCTTCCATTTTCAGATTCAAGGAATGACAGCATTACCTCCAGATATAGAAAGACCCTATAAAGCAGAACCTTTGGTGTGTGGCACGTCTTCTTCCTCTTCCCTGCACAGAGATTTCTCCATCAACTTGCTTGTTTGCCTTCTGCTACTCAGCTGCACGCTGAGCACCAAGAGCTTGTGATCAAAATTCTGTTGGACTTGACAATGTTTTCTATGATCTGAACCTGTCATTTGAAGTACAGGTTAAAGACTGTGTCCACTTTGGGCATGAAGAGTGTGGAGACTTTTCTTCCCCATTTTCCCTCCCTCCTTTTTCCTTTCCATGTTACATGAGAGACATCAATCAGGTTCTCTTCTCTTTCTTAGAAATATCTGATGTTATATATACATGGTCAATAAAATAAAACTGGCCTGACTTAAGATAACCATTTTAAAAAATTGGGCTGTCATGTGGGAATAAAAGAATTCTTTCTTTCCTACTACATTCTGTTTTATTTAAATACTCATTGTTGCTATTTCACTTTTTGACTTGACTTTTATATTTCTTTAAAAAATTCCTTCCTTTTAAAAAATATAAAAGGGACTACTGTTCATTCCAGTTTTCTTCTTCTTTGTTGTTCTTCTAGTGTGACTTTTCAAGTGTAACAGCCATTCTTCCTGACTTTAATATTGTCCAGTTCTGGTCTTTTCTGTGAATTACCACTGGGCCCCTTACCTCAATGCTTTTTGTTGATGCCCACTCTGGTTCCCTTGTTTATCTGAGTCTGTTGGTACCCCAAATGACCCCACACCCATCTTAAAGTACTTTTTTTCACCTTCCCTGTTTAGTACTGGCCAGATGAGTTTTTTCTAGAGCTCTGTCACTATCTGAAAAGAAAGAGGCTATGGGAAACATAGAAATGGTATGTATTAATAACTGATCATAGGCTGAGGAGAAAAAATGTAGCTGGCTGCAAACCCAGTGCTGTGAGGTGACTTATATGAGGTTCCAGATCAAAGACAGGCCGTGTGAGCCAGTCCAGGAGGGTGTAAGTTCTGAATGGTTCCTTGCTGACTTTGGGTGACACATGTACCACATACTGGCTCAGTTTAAGTCATGGTTCTATTGTAGATTTATTTTTATATTAGTTAATAAATGACTTTAAATTGTCACCAATTGAAAATCTTGTCACTCTTTTGGTTTTCTTTATATAGCTCAGCCAAATCTTGTTTTATGTCCTGTCCTCATCTCTTAAGCTAAATCTGTTTGGATCATATTAATAAACTAAATGAAATTACACTTTTGTGTGGTATTTTATACATTGTTTAAGA